GCTTTTCATTTAAAGACATTCACATCAGCAATGTGAGAGTGCTTTGTATATACTGTGTTTAAGAGAATAATTTTTTTTTTTGGGACGCAGTTTCGCTCATTGCCCAGCCTGGAGTGCAGTGGCGCGATCTCAGCTCACTGAACCTGTGCCTTCCGAGTTCAAGTGATTCTCCTGCCTCAGCCTCCCAAGTAGCTGGGATTACAGGCGCCCGCCACCACGCCCAGCTAATTTTTTTGAATGTTTAACAGAGACAGGGTTTCGTCATGGTGAAACCCTGCCTCTACTAAAAATACAAAAAAAATTAGTTGGGCGTGGTGGCGCGTCCCTGTAATCCCAGCTACTTGGGAGGTTGAGGCAGGAGAATCGCTTGAACCCGGAGGCGGAGGTTACAGTGAGCCAAGATCAAGGCACAGCACTCCAACCTGGGCGACACAGCGAGACTCCGTCTCAAAAAAAAAAAAAAAAAAAAAAAGTGAGGCGCAAATGGGAGGTGAAGCAGTGAGGTTCGCAAGTGTAGACACGCTCAAGGGACTCATTAAATGTCATTTCATTTAAAAAATGAAATTGAGCATATGTGCAAGCAAGGTTCACACACCCCATTTAATCTTCACACCACCACGGGGTAGTCACTATTATCCCCATTTTACAGGATTAAAACACTGACGCTGGGAGGTTGACAGAGTTACACCAAATCACACAGAGGAGCTGGGCTTCCCCCGACCTCCTCCGCTCAAGTCTCCCTGTCCCCGGGAGGTGCGGAAGGAGGCAACAGACGCTTGGCCCATAGGTGGAGCAATTGGCGAAGGCTTCGCCCGACGCCGGAACTGCGAGCTCTCAGCGGGAGCCGAGACGGTGCAGGGCCGGAGAAGCACCTTCACTCCCAGCCTGCGCCCCGATGCTGCGCGTTCTGTGCCTCCTGCGCCCCTGGAGGCCCCTTCGGGCCCGCGGCTGCGCTTCCGACGGGGCGGCCGGGGGCTCAGAGATCCAAGTGCGCGCCCTGGCGGGTCCGGACCAAGGTAAATGTGCAGTTCCGGGGCGGCGCATGACGCGACTGGGACTAGGCCGGAGGCAGCGGGGGACCGGCAGGTGGGCCGCTCAGTGCGTTGAAGGATTCGATCCCCAGTCCCTCCCTCCCAGTTCTAGGCGCCCCAAACCGCTCCAGGCCTGAGAGGTGGGCGGCCGCCTTAGTGGCTCCAGACTCTAGCTGGGGGCGGGGGGCCTCTGGCAACCTCGGTCTCTTCAAAGGCCCTTTGGGGTCTTCCGACTGTGTGGAAGGGGGAGCGGGGTCCGCACGGGTAGGACTGGGCCCCGCGGCCCCCAGGCCAGGAGCGTTTAAGTGCGCGTTCCCCTCCCCCGCCAAGGGTCCTGGCCCGGTTCGGGGGCGGAGGCAGCGGAGCCAGTCCCAGTGCCCAGTGCGGCAGCGGGCAGAGTGAGGAGGGTGCCTCTCCAGCCGCGCGCCCGCCCTGGGCCGCTAGCGAACCTTTGCGTCCTTCTGGCTCCAGGGAAAAGTTCGCTGTTTCTCCGCCTTTTGGCCAAGATCAAGGATAGTATGGAGCGGGGACGAGGGGTGGGGGGCAAAGTTCGCGGGTCACTGGCAGAAAACGCCTCTGATCGCGTGTTGCGTTTTTGTTGTTGTTGTTGTTTGAACTTCTGGAGCATTCAGTGGTGCTGATAACGCTCCTCAGTCCTCTGCTGGTAACCATCAGGGCTAGGCGCTTCTCCTGCCTTGGGTCTCCTCCCCGCATCTCATCCCCTGTCTCCTGCATTTGATACACAGATGGCATTGTACTGTACATTTCGTTGTATTGCTTCTTTTTTTTTTTTAACAAAAGTTTATTCTTAAATGTACAACAGCTCCAAGACAACACTTAATTCCAGCCATAGGTGGCAAAAGATGTTATGGCAGGGAATAGAGAGGTTTAAATACTGATGAAATAAAGGGTCACCATCTCCTTAGGCACAGGGAACAGCTTACTTTTTGCCAGATTTCTTAATTCCACTTGTGGCCAAGGGCCCCTTCCCCGTGGCCTTCCATTTTAGCTCCTCGAGTTTCTTCTGCTCCTCTTTTTGTTTCTGCTTGAAAGCCTTATCTTCCTCGTCCATCTCCTTGGCCTGCATTCTTGGGCTGTTTCAGTGGCTTCTTGCCACCTTCGTGGCCGGACATGGCGCCTGCCGCCCCTTCCCCAGCAGTATTGCTTCCTTTTTACCGGCTTGACAACAAGTTTGAAGCGGGGCTTTGCCATAAAATCCAGTTCCTTGCTCCCTGCTGTTGCCCACTGTTCCCAAGTGTGCATCTACCACCTTCAGTGGACACGGACAGGCCACCTAGAGTCCCACTGCACCACTTGGTGAGAATTTCCTTGAACAGTTAATATTGCTGAACCTTATACCCCCAATCTCATGCTTAGTTCACTACCCAACTGGCAACAGCTCTTAAGACAGTCAAGATTATTCTCCCCACTTTACAGATTAAAAAACTGAGGCACAGAAGGTTAAGTTATTTGAACCAGGTCTGATTTCAAAGCCTGTGTTCTCAACCATTAGGTAATCACTGGCTCTTCTAGTAATTCAGTGACTCAAAATACAGACTTGTACATGTGTAAACACAAAATTATCATGGGTTAAAGACCTTTAGGCTCACTTGCAAATATCGGGAATCATTTTATCCAAAAAAGAATGACAAGGATCAGCAGATTAAGCCTCTGCCCCTGCCAGAGGGCTCAAAGGGCAGGAAAAGGCAGTGAGAGAAGGAGAGACAGAAACCAAGATGACAGTGCAGAGGAGGCATGGGGATGAGATCACACACGGAGCCCTCACAGGGAATGAGTTGGGGTCATTTGATGTTCATATTAGAAGCTGCAGGTTCTGCCTTCCACTGGGGCTGATGGCACAAGAGCACTGTTACATTTTACCTGCTGCCTTTGAGCTTGAGGTTGGGTGGTAAACCATTCTTCACTGTTCTTAGCGGCTTTATTTCTCATAGAGTCATGTGTTGCTTAACAACGGGGCTACATTCTGAGAAATGCATCATTAGGTGATTGTGGTCATTGTGGGAGCATCACAGAGTGCACCTACACAGTCCTAGATGGGGTAGCCTACTGCACACCAAGGCTACATGGTGTATAGCCTGTTGCTCCTAGAATACAAACCTGGACAGCATGGTACCGGGCTGAATACTGTAGGCAACTGTAACACAATGGTAAATGTGTATCTGAACATAGAAAAGGCACAGTAAAAATACAGTCTAAAAGATTTTTTAAATAGTACACCTGTACTGGGCAGTTACCATAAATGGAGCTTGCAGGACTGGAAGCTGCACTGGGTGAGTCAGCGAGTGAATGGTGAGTGAATGTGAAGGCCTAGGACAGCAGGGACTGGTTTGGCACCAGGGACTATTTTCATGAAAGACAGTTTTTCCATGGACTTGCGGGCGGACAGATGGTTTGGGGATGAAACTGTTCCACCTCAGATCATCAGGCATTAGATTCTCATAAGGAGCTCGCAACAACCTAGATTCCTCACATGCACAGTTCACAATAGGGTTCGCACTCCTATGAGATTCTAATGCCACCACTGATCTGATAGGAGGTGGAACTCAGGTGGTAATTCAAGCCATGGGGAGCTGCTGTAAATACAGATGAAGCTGCTCATCTCCTGTTGTGTGGCCCAGTTCCTAGCAGGCCACAGACTGGGATGGGTCCACAGCCCGGGGGTTGGGGACCCCTGGCCTAGGACATTACTGTACACTACTATAGACTCTATAACACTGTACACCTAGGCTACACTAAATTTGCTTTACAAATGTTTCTTTCTTCAATGATAAATTAACCTTAGCTTACTCTGTTTTTACTTTATAAACTTTTTAATTTTTTCAACTTTTGACTCTTTTGTAGTAACACTCAGCTTAAAACACAAACACATTGTACGGCTGTACAAAAAATGTTTTCTTCTTTAGATCCTTATTTTATAAGCTTTTAAAAATTTTAATTCTTAAACTTTTTTTGTTAAAAACAAAGACACAAGCACACACACGAGCCTAGACCTATCACTGTCTTCCACCTCCACATCTTGTCCCACTGGAAGGTCTTCAGGGGCGATAACGTGCATGGAGCTGCCATCTCCTATGATAACAATCGGGAATACCTACTGAAGGACCTGCCTGAGGCTGTGTTACACTGAACTTTTTTCTTTTCTTTTTTTTTTTTTTTTTAATAAGTAGGAGTACACACGGCCCAGGCCAGGTACAGTGGCTCACCTGGCTCACTCTTGTAATCCCAGCACGTTGAGAGGGTGAGGCAGGCAGATTGCTTGAGCCCAGGAGTTTGAGACCAGCCTGGGAAACATAGTGAAACCCCTTCTCTACAAAAAAATACAAAAATTATCCAGGCATGGTTGTGCATACCTGTAGCCCCTGCTACTCAGGAGGCTGAGGTGGGAGGATGGCTTGAGCCGGGGAGGTCAAGGCTGTCCAATATCAAGGATTCCTGATATTTGCAAGTGAGCCCAAAGGTGTTTAACCCATGAGTGAGCCATGATCGTGTTACTGTACTCCAGCCTGGGCAACAGAGTAAGACCCTGTCTCAAAAAAATTAAAAATAAAAAGTAGGAGTATATTCTAAAATAATGGTAAAAATAATATTGTAAATATATAAACCTAAAACATAGTCTTTTATTATCATTATCAAGTATTATGTTGTGGGCCTAATTGTATGTGCTGTGCTTTTGTATAACTGGTAAAGCAAGCTAGTTTACACCAGCCTCACCACCAGCATTTGAGTGTTGCATTGCGCTATGATGTTATGACAGCTATGGTGTCACTAGGCAATAGGAATTTTTCAGCTCCATTAGAGTCTGATGGGACTTATATGTCTTATATGTGGTCTGTAGCTGACCAACTAAAACATCATCATGCTGTGCATGACTGTAATTAATGGCTGTCCTTCAACTCCTTAGCTGGGCACTAAGGTTCTCCACCACAAGCTGACCTTTCCATCCTCCCTCCTCTACCCATGGGCTCATTTGAAGGTGTGTTACCTCTGTGTTTTGCTCTAGCTGTGCCCTGACTTGGCTCCTCTTCCTTCCTTTCTGCTTATGGAAATCTTTTTGGAACTCCCCTGCTCTGCTGCTCCGTCCCCCACACTGTCCTTTTATGTTTCGTGTGTCTGAACTTGTCTCTCTTCTAGGCTGTTAGCTCTTTAAGAGTCAGGATTGCCAGCTGGGTCCAGCTGTTATTTGAGCAAATCCTCCTTGTTTCCGGGCGTCAGTTTCCTCTTCTGTATAGTAAAGTGTTGTTAAATCAGTTGTTCTCCACACTACCCTTCAGTGGTTTCTTTTTTTTTTTTTTTCTTTGAGATGGTCTCACTCTGTTGCCCAGGCCGGAGTGCAGTGGCGTGATCTCGGCCCACTGCAGCCTCTGCCTCTTGGTTTCAAGCGATTCTTTGCCCCAGCCTCCCAAGTAGCTGGGATTATAGGTGTGTGCCACCACGCCTGGCTAATTTTTGTCTTTTTAGTAAAGACGGGGTTTCACCATGTTGGTCAGGCTGGTGTTGAACTCCTGACTCAGGTGATCCACCCGCCTCGGCCTCCCAAAGTGCTGGGATTACAGGCGTGAGCCACCACGCCTGGCCCTTCTAGTGGTTTCTGTTGACTTCTACCCACAACACCTCGCCTGTGACCCAAGCCATCTGGACAGAAGTGATCCTAGGTCAGCTGCTCAGTGGTATGGTAGGTTTGGTAAGAGTGGGAAGGGTGCAGCACAGCCCCATCCCCGCTGTTGGGGTCAGAAGGGCAATGTTCCCAGCATCGGGGCTAGACTAAGAACACAGGGACCTTGGCTGATTACTGTCCATTTCTCCAGGACCTGGCATGTGGTAGTGCAAATTAAATGTTGCACAATTGAATGTCGGCAGCCAAAGACACCCTGCCTGGCTCCTGGGGGGCTCCCAGCTTAAAGTTCAGATACTGTATTAGGTCCGAGACTTGCCCTAGTATCTGGGCGTTTTACACAAACTCTGGTTAGACACTTAAATGCATTATCTCTTTTAATCCTAACAATAACCTTTTTATTATTTCTCTTACAGATCAGGAAATTGAAGGCCAGAAGGGTAAAGTGGTTTGCCCAAGGCCATGGGGCTGGTGTGTGGCTGAGTTGTGGCTTGAGCTAAGGGCTTGTAAGAGTTGACAGTCAGTATTCCGAGAGGGAGATGTAGGTGGAGACAGGAGATGAAGCTGAAAGATGAGAGACAGTCAGCCAGAGAGAATGGAAGGAAAGAACAGGAAAGCAGAGAGAGGAGTGTCTGCCAGTCCCAGGATACCACGGCTATATCAGCTTTCTATTACTACCTAACAAATGATCACAAACTTTGATACTCAAAGTCACACACATTTATCATTTTTTAGTTTCTGTACGTCAGAAGTCAAGGCACAACTTAGCAGAGTTCTCTGCTTCAGGTCTTGCCAGGCTGGGCTGCAGTCGGGAGTTGGCCAGGGCTGTGGTCTCATCCCAGGCTTGACGGGAAAGATCTGCTTCCAAGGTCGTCAGGTTGCTGAGACCTGAATTCACCTCCTATGGTTGTTGGACTGAAGTCCTGTTCTCTTGCTGATTGTTGGCCGGGGGTCACTCTCAGCAATTAGAGGTTGCCCGCAGTCCTTTGCTACTTGACCCTCTCGTTAGGCCCATGAGTGTCTCTAATAAGACAGAGCCTTTTATATACTATAACCGAATTACAGAAGTCACATTACCTTCACCATATAACTTAACCTAATCTCAGGAGTAACATTGTATAACCTTTGCTGTATACTATTGCTTAGAAGCAATTCACAGGTCCCACCCACATGCAAGGGAGGGGATTATTCAGGATGTAAACATGAGGGCCACTCTGGGGACCTTGGATCTAGACTGCTCTGAAGTTTGTGGGGGTCAGGGTCCTTGACTCCTCCTGATCTGGCATCTCTCTATCCACTGCAGTCTCCCTTCTCCAGAGTTGCCCCATTTTCTCTCCTGGAGCACTGGAGCTGGAAGCGACCTTATGGCCATCTGCACACCTCTCTGGAGCCTCCAGACCTGCTGGGCTCTAAGAGCTCTTTGCAGGTTTCTGGGGAGGCTAAGGAAGTCCAGTTTGCCTGAATGTTACAGTTCTTTGCCCCTAGCCATAGTTCTGTAATTCCTGGCTGAACACCCTGTCCCTTGAGAGCCCAGAAACTTTCATTGGCCTTTCTGTGTCTCTGATCAGCTTAAACTGAGAATGCCAACTTCATAAACACTGCTTGTTTACAGACAAAGCTGAGGACCCTGGGAGATAATAATAAGGGGTCTTTGAAGGCCAAAGGATTGGGAAACACTCCTCTGGGCACCTGCTGGATTTCAGCCCTGGGAAGACCTGAAATGTCCATCCTGATTTTTCGTAGGAGGAGAAACAGCCTAGAAGGGATGATAAGGGTGTGAGCTCCTTCCCAGAGCCCATCTCTCTTCCCCACACCCTGACTAGATGGCGGGGGTGAATTGGGGCCAGAGTGGGTGCAAGAGTCAGATTGGGGGGGCCTTATGGTCGGTATTAAGGAGTTGAACTTTATTTTGAGGAAAAGAAGGGGGAAGGGGAGGGACGTGGTCGGATTGGGGTAAGAAAGATGACTGTGACCCAAATGTGGGAACGAATGTGTGTGTGCTGGGAGGGAGCAAGACTGAGGACTCGAGGGCCAGGTGGGTGATCCGAGGGATGCAGGAAAGAGCCTATGCCAGATTAATGGCTGTGAGAAGCGGTGTGAGCTGAGAGGCCTGAGATCTCTTTAAGAGGTTGGATTAGCAGGCCTTAGTGACTGAGTGCATTTTGTAGGTGAGGTAAGAGCGAGGTGACAGGATCAACTTCTGAGTTGATAGCAAGGTCATTGGCTCATCAATGGAGCAGGACATACCAGTTGAGATATCAAGTAGGCATTTGGCTATTCAGGCCTGGGGTGCACAGGAGAGCTCTGGGCTCCTGGGCACACACGGGAGCCCTGGGTGTACAGGAGGCAGGCGTGTGTTAGCTGTGGAAGGGAGGTCCCTCCTGCCTCAGCTTATCCTGCTCTCCCTCTGCCTGAACTCCTCCAGTTCTGGAAGGCACCCTGCAGTCCCACACCTGGGCCCTCTTCTCTGCCACTCCCTCTGCCTGCAACAGGCTTCTCTCCTGGACTGCCCCCTTCCCTGCACCTTGCCAACATGCATGCACACACACAGGCACTCATGCACACGCTCACATATGCACCCATGCATGCACACTTACATGCACACATGCACTCTTACATCTTTTGCCTGGCCAATTCCTACTCTCCTGTCAGCTCTCAGCTTAAAGGCCACTGCCTCCTCTGATAACTCATTGCTGACCTTCTATACTAGGGCTCCCCTCTGCCCACTGGAGGCCCCTTACTTGTTTGTCCTTTTTCTCCAAGTTCTCCTCACAAATAGTAATTATTTAATGTCTGTCTTCCCCACTAGGCTGTAGGTTCCATGAGGACAGGCCTTGAGTCTGTCCTGGTCTCTGGAATCACGGTGTCTAGTAGAGGCCAGCACACAGCAAATATATAAATGTACAAATGAGTGAATGAAGAGAATCTGATTGGCCTTAAGGAACTTACGCACTTAAAATAATTGGGCAGAAGAGAAGCAGTGAAGGAGTGCAGAGGCATCACCTGAAAGGTAGGAGGAAGGAGAATGGGGGCCTGCCAAAGACTGTTGTTCCTCTCCCCATTTTGCTTCACAGTTTACAAGTCCTTCCACTTTCTCTCTGAGGCAGAAAGAGCAAGGGTTTTTCTCTCCATTTTATGGTTGGGAAAATTGAGGCCTGCCTGAGTGTGTGACTTGTGGCAAGTCACTCTGGTCATCTAGGGCAGAGGCTCCCCAGATCCCAGGCCTCCTGCCTCCAGTCCCCAGCCCGCAGCCCAGGATTAGGCAGAGCCAGCTGCTTTCCCGTGGCTGCCCTGACTCCTTACAGGGATCACTGAGATTCTGATGAACAGACCTTCTGCCCGCAATGCCTTGGGGAATGTCTTCGTCAGTGAGGTAAGAAAGGGCGGGCGCCAGGGTGGGCTGGGGCTGGCACTATCTAACTGGGTGTCCTCTGTAGCTGCTGGAAACTCTGGCCCAGCTGCGGGAGGACCGGCAAGTGCGTGTCCTGCTCTTCAGAAGTGGAGTGAAGGGCGTGTTCTGTGCAGGTAGGTTCTCTCTCCTGCCCCCATCTGTGCTCTAAGGGCTGGTACCAACCCTCGCCATCTGCAGGTGCAGACCTGAAGGAGCGGGAACAGATGAGTGAAGCAGAGGTGGGGGTGTTTGTCCAGCGACTCCGGGGCCTGATGAATGACATCGGTGAGGATCTGGGTGTGGGGTGGAGGAGGGGGTTTGCAGGCTGAGCCTTTCTTCCTCTCCACAGCAGCCTTCCCTGCACCCACCATTGCGGCTATGGATGGGTTTGCCTTGGGCGGAGGCCTAGAGCTTGCCCTGGCCTGTGACCTCCGAGTGGCAGGTACTGGGCCAGGACTGGGGGCAGGGGGTGGGGAGGGAGGCCTCACTTTGTTCTATCTGAGCAGCTTCCTCGGCAGTCATGGGACTGATTGAGACCACGCGAGGGCTCCTCCCGGGGGCAGGTAATCGCAACTACAGCACCCGCCCAATTCCATGATTCCCACCCTGCTCCCTCCATCCTGGTAGGAGGGACTCAGAGGCTGCCCCGTTGTCTGGGGGTGGCCCTGGCGAAGGAGCTCATCTTCACGGGCCGACGACTGAGTGGAACTGAGGCCCACGTACTGGGGCTGGTGAATCACGCTGTGGCCCAGAACGAGGAGGGGGACGCCGCCTACCAGCGGGCACGAGCACTGGCCCAGGAGATCCTGCCCCAGGTGTGGTGACAGCTCGGCACCAGAAGGAGGGCCTCCTCAACCAAGACTTTTTGCTTTTCCCTAGGCCCCCATTGCCGTGCGGCTGGGCAAAGTAGCCATTGACCGAGGAACGGAGGTGAGAGGGTTTTGGGTTGGGACTTGGGTCCAAGACCAATCCAGGGAGCACGTCTTTCTTGCAGGTGGACATTGCATCTGGGATGGCCATTGAAGGGATGTGCTATGCCCAGGTATGTAGCAACCAGCCCATGCCTGCTTGTTACCCCAAAACTAATATTTTGTACCTTGTTGCAGAATATTCCAACCCGGGACCGGCTAGAGGGCATGGCAGCCTTCAGGGAGAAGCGGACTCCCAAATTTGTTGGCAAATGACCCCCATTTTAACCTTCAGCATGGGAGATGCATGCCCTGAAGAGCAGGATCCAGAAGGAAGATTTGTGGCCAGATTGCCTTCATCATTTCACCTCTCCAGACTTCCATTTCTTCACAAGGATGATGATGGAAATAAAATGACTGGCGTGATGCCTGGAACCAAGGTGCTGATCCTACCACCTACTGCTACCTTCCTTAGCTTCACCCTGGCTAGAAATAATCACGAGGGTTGGGTTTGCTTTGGAAAATGCCTGTCTCTCTACTTGAATGATAAAGAATTAAATTAGATCTCTCTGAGTCTTGGTATCATTGGCTCTCAGCCCCTGACCTCTCTCAGTTATCAGGCACTCATTAGAGATGTCAGAAGATTTTAAGATACCCCTAGTTTCTTCCTGTGAACAACAGAGGTAATAAATAAACTCTGACATCGGTTGAACATGTGTCAGGGGTCAGACTGCAGATCCCAGTCTCTGCCAGTTACTTGCTGTATAACCGTGGACAAATTGTTTAAATGCTCTGGGCCTCAGCTTCCTCACCTACAAAACAAAACTTGTGAAGATTTAGCAAAATAAAAACACTTCATATTCAATAAATATGTTTTAATTGTTAACTTACAGTGTTTTCGTGAGGACCAAACGAAAT